AAACCTTTACTGCATCCTCACTGTGAGACGGGCGGTGTTAACCATCCCAGGTAAACCCTTTAAATTTGGAATAAAAGTGCACCTTAAACTGGAGACACTTTTGTCCCTCCTGTACCTCCTTTGGGGGCCCACCCCTTCCTCCTTGCCTGTCGTCGGGGTTGATAACTGTATCCAGTGAAAATTTGTATTGGAATCCGGAGCATCCACCTCCCTCCACTTGCAGCCTGAGGAATTCTGACCCTTCGGTGATTTCCAAAAGCCTCTGAAATGCAGGAAGGGGGATCAAGAATAGCGGGAAACGGGAGTTAAAGGGCTGAGTGAAGAGCAGTTCCCGCTGCTCCCGCCAATCGCCTGGGTACCGCCGCTCCGCGTCCGGCCTCCTACCTGGACGCAACTGTCTGTGAGGCGGATCTGCCCTTCGCCGGCCTCGGGGCTGGAGGACGACGCCTCCCGACGCGCCTGGGGTCCCAGGGAGGCCGTGAGGAGCCTGCGCGCAAGGGAGGAGGGTGAGCCCGGGAGCAGAAGGGGCACCTTGCAACCCTCGACCTGGAGCGCCTCACGCTAAACCTGGCGACCCCCACCTGGACGGCCTCCCACCAAACCCTCGCATCCCCCACAGGCCTTAGTTTCCCATTTGTCCTAGAGGCGCAGAACCAAACACCCTTTCCAGGTGCCTTTCTAGTCTTGGTACCTGCCCCTCGGCCAGGGAGTGACCGCTCTCTGCGTCGCGGCCGTTAGGGACGACCCCCAGGCGGCAGCCATCTTCCTCCACAAGCTCCGCCCCTCGCGTCTCCCCCGTTTCTCACCCGGGGCCTCGGGAGGCGGAGAGAACGAACAGGAGGCCGGGACTTCACGGAGGCCCCGCCCCCCCAACATGCCTATTGGGTAGTGCGGGAGGAGAAGGTGTCTGATTGGCTAGGAATGCTCCAGACGGCAGCGGCGGGGACGCACCCAGGAAGCCGGAGAGGTGCTCTAAAGGGAAGGAACGGGGCGGGGAGGAGTGAGGCGGGGCGGGGCGGAGGTGGGTCCGGGCGGGTCAGGCCTCTGAGGGGATGGCATGGGCGGAGACTGCAGGCTTCTGGGCCTGAGAGGGCTGGAGCTGGCTTTCCGGAGCCGGGGGCGGGGCGCGGGCGGGCCTCAGCTGTGGTTACTGGTGACAGGTCGCCTGACTGGGCTCCTCCCCGGGCCCGCCCCGACAGGTTTGTCTTGTGACCGCGGGCGGCCGCTGCTTCTTTCCCGAGCTTGGAACTTCGTTATCCGCGATGCGTTTCCTGGCAGCTACATTCCTGCTCCTGGCGCTCAGCACCGCTGCCCAGGCCGAACCGGTGCAGTTCAAGGACTGCGGTGAGCCCCAGGCCCGCCCAAGGTTCCCGCGCTTCTCCTATTCCAATTCATTTTTCTTTTGCAGGTTCTGTGGATGGAGTTATAAAGGAAGTGAATGTGAGCCCATGCCCCACCCAACCCTGCCAGCTGAGCAAAGGACAGTCTTACAGCGTCAATGTCACCTTCACCAGCAGTGCGTAAAAGTGGCTCTTAACTCAAATTCATCTTTGCCATCTGATTCTCTTTTTTTCTCTTAGATATTCAGTCTAAAAGCAGCAAGGCCGTGGTGCATGGCATCCTGATGGGCGTCCCAGTTCCCTTTCCCATTCCTGAGCCTGATGGTTGTAAGAGTGGAATTAACTGCCCTATCCAAAAAGACAAGACCTATAGCTACCTGAATAAACTACCAGTGAAAAGCGAATATCCCTCTGTAAGTGATACCATTATTGAGGACACGGGAGGCATTTTTCTCAATTATTTTTCTCTTTCTCCAGATAAAACTGGTGGTGGAGTGGCAACTTCAGGATGACAAAAACCAAAGTCTCTTCTGCTGGGAAATCCCAGTACAGATCGTAAGTCTATCTGGGGGTGAGAGGGCATGGGTGGAGGGAAGAAAGTGGAGGAGAAATCAGACTGAAACTAAATCAGTGCCATAAGATAAAAGGAATTTCAAGACTGCTGTTTTATGCCTCTCAACCTCTAAAAGCATCTGAGACCCTATTTCCTGAGAGCTCAGAACTGTTGCCTTTGTAATATCCTTTGTTAAAAAAAAAAAAGGTTGAAGGAAAGAAGAGAGAGTGAGACTGTAGAGATTGATTTAACTGTCTTCATTGGTTTTTTTCTGTCGGAGTAAGGAAGGTCCAGCCAGACAGGACCTGAAGGAGGTTGCTTAGGAATGTCTGATAACTTGCCCTAGGGTTATTGCCCTGACAGTGGAGGAAAGGTTCCAAACCACTTCCACTGAGCTGGGACATTACATCCACAGGTTTCTCATCTCTAAGTGCCTCATTGAGTTCGGTGCATCTGGCCAATGAGTCTGCTGAGACTCTTGACAGCACCTCCAGCTCTGCTGCTTCAACAACAGTGACTTGCTCTCCAATGGTATCCAGTGATTCGTTGAAGAGGAGGTGCTCTGTAGCAGAAACTGAGCTCCGGGTGGCTGGTTCTCAGTGGTTGTCTCATGTCTCTTTTTCTGTCTTAGGTGGTTTCATTAAATGCAGCACTTGGTTAGCAGATGTTTAATTTTTTTTTTAACAACATTAACTTGTGGCCTCTTTCTACACCTGGAAATTTACTCTTGAATAAATAAAAACTCGTTTGTCTTGTCTTCTGCATGTGGGCTGTGGTCTTCTCCTGCTCCTTTCAGGGTAC